GCTCTTGGCATTCATTGCCTCTTCTATAGAGACTATACTATACATCCCTCTGCTGCCTTTGAGCAGGACTTTAAAACTCTATGACTCTAGTAAAATCAAGAGTATTTTCACAACCAAGATAAGTTTTTACAATGGTTTTCCTCCACATGGTAAAAAAGAAAGAAGGAAAAAAAATGATGAAGCTCCCTGAATTACTGGATGGGAAACACTGGCTTCTTTAATGCAGGAATGCAGACTGGCTTCGGGGTTCTTGAAGGAGAAATGCATAACTCTTCCTCTCCAGGCTTTTGGCTGGAGACACCCTGTGGGTAAGTTAGGGGAGAGGTAAGAGGGAGCGGGCAATTCCAGTATTTTCACATAGGGAAAGGGTAACGAAGAATCAGGCTGTAAAAGCCAGCTATTGGGAGAGGAAATAAAACTTAAAAATTTGTCATCGTTACTGAAAAAAAAAAAAAAAAAGGTAGGGACAAAAGGAATAGGAAAATGATGGGGGTGGGGGGACTAGTAAAGGAAAACCTGCAAAGGAAGTTGGAAAGAGGAAAGAGTGTCATACGCATTTTGTTTTTATTCCTGCTCCTTCTCTCTCACTCCCTCCAGAAGCTAGAAAAAGTTTGCAAGCGCAACTTTAGGGATGGGAGACGGGGCTCTTCACCAACAGCCCCACGAAAAGAAGTGCCCGCTTTACCCTTCCCCATTCGCGCCGCCGTCCTTTCCCTCTAGCGGGGTGATGGGCAGGAGGCGACACTCTTGGGACGCGGTAGCCCAGGCGGATCCCCCGGAATCCCGCTGGGCTGGAGCAGCACGCAGCTCTCTCTCTGGCAAAGCCTCCTCTGCCTTGGCCATCCACCTCCCGGAAAAGAAAAAGGAAAGATCGAGCCTCTAAACAGTCCTTTTCCCCCACCCCCTCTTCCCGGGGGAGCTCAGGAAGAAAGTACCGTTCTGTGATTCACTGGAGAGAAAAGAGGGAGGAGGCAAAAGAACTCGGAGTGCCAAAGCTAAATAAGTTAGCTGAGAAAACGCACGCAGTTTGCAGCGCCTGCGCCGGGTGCGCCAACTACGCAAAGACCAAGCGGGCTCCGCGCGGACCGGCCGCGGGGCTAGGGACCCGGCTTTGGCCTTCAGGCTCCCTAGCAGCGGGGAAAAGGAATTGCTGCCCGGAGTTTCTGCGGAGGTGGAGGGAGATCAGGAAACGGCTTCTTCCTCACTTCGCCGCCTGGTGAGTGTCGGGGAGATTGGCAAACGCCTAGGAAAGGACTGGGGAAAATAGCCCTGGGAAAGTGGAGAAGGTGATCAGGAGGCCGGTCCACTACGGCAGTTTATCTGTCTGATCAGAGCCAGACGCGACGCGTCCACTTCGCAGTTCTTTCCAGGTGTGGGGACCGCAGGACAGACGGCCGATCCCGCCGCCCTCCGTACCAGCACTCCCAGGAGAGTCAGCCTCGCTCCCCAACGTCGAGGGCGCTCTGGCCACGAAAAGTTCCTGTCCACTGTGATTCTCAATTCCTTGCTTGGTTTTTTTCTCCAGAGAACTTTTGGGTGGAGATATTAACTTTTTTCTTTTTTTTTTCCTTGGTGGAAGCTGCTCTAGGGAGGGGGGAGGAGGAGGAGAAAGTGAAATGTGCTGGAGAAGAGCGAGCCCTCCTTGTTCTTCCGGAGTCCCATCCATTAAGCCATCACTTCTGGAAGATTAAAGTTGTCGGACATGGTGACAGCTGAGAGGAGAGGAGGATTTCTTGCCAGGTGGAGAGTCTTCACCGTCTGTTGGGTGCATGTGTGCGCCCGCAGCGGCGCGGGGCGCGTGGTTCTCCGCGTGGAGTCTCACCTGGGACCTGAGTGAATGGCTCCCAGGGGCTGTGCGGGGCATCCGCCTCCGCCTTCTCCACAGGCCTGTGTCTGTCCTGGAAAGATGCTAGCAATGGGGGCGCTGGCAGGATTCTGGATCCTCTGCCTCCTCACTTATGGTTACCTGTCCTGGGGCCAGGCCTTAGAAGAGGAGGAAGAAGGGGCCTTACTAGCTCAAGCTGGAGAGAAACTAGAGCCCAGCACAACTTCCACCTCCCAGCCCCATCTCATTTTCATCCTAGCGGATGATCAGGGATTTAGAGATGTGGGTTACCACGGATCTGAGATTAAAACACCTACTCTTGACAAGCTCGCTGCCGAAGGAGTTAAACTGGAGAACTACTATGTCCAGCCTATTTGCACACCATCCAGGAGTCAGTTTATTACTGGAAAGTAAGTGTTCCTACTTCTTATATTTATTCCTTTATTTTTATTTTTTTACTGTTTTTTGAGATAGGGTCCTGCTGTGTCGCCCAGGCTGGAGTGCAGCGGCATAATCATGGCTCACTGCAGCCTCAACCTCCCAGGCTCAAGTCATCCTCCTGCTTCAGCCTCCCAAGTACCTAGGACTACAGGTGTGCACCATCATGCCAGGCTAATTTTTGCGCTGAAGGCCTTCTTGTGCCATTTGTTTTTCAGACATCCTGTTATTTGATCTTCACATTCACGCTGAAGGTAAAATTATTTTTATTTGAAAAATATTTCTAACCCAATATGTATTATTATCCCTATTTTACAGATGAGGAAACTGAGGATCAGAGGGATTAAGTACTTCCCAAAACCATACAGGTAATAAGCAGTGGAGCAAATTCAAACCCAGGCCCTGATAACAATTTTTTTCTCTTTTCTTAAGGTATCAGATACACACCGGACTTCAACATTCTATCATAAGACCTACCCAACCCAACTGTTTACCTCTGGACAATGCCACCCTACCTCAGAAACTGAAGGAGGTTGGATATTCAACGCATATGGTCGGAAAATGGCACTTGGGTTTTTACAGAAAAGAATGCATGCCCACCAGAAGAGGATTTGATACCTTTTTTGGTTCCCTTTTGGGAAGTGGGGATTACTATACACACTACAAATGTGACAGTCCTGGGATGTGTGGCTATGACTTGTATGAAAACGACAATGCTGCCTGGGACTATGACAATGGCATATACTCCACACAGATGTACACTCAGAGAGTACAGCAAATCTTAGCTTCCCATAACCCCACAAAGCCTATATTTTTATATATTGCCTATCAAGCTGTTCATTCACCACTGCAAGCTCCTGGCAGGTATTTCGAACACTACCGATCCATTATCAACATAAACAGGAGGAGATATGCTGCCATGCTTTCCTGCTTAGATGAAGCAATCAACAACGTGACATTGGCTCTAAAGACTTATGGTTTCTATAACAACAGCATTATCATTTACTCTTCAGATAATGGTGGCCAGCCTACGGCAGGAGGGAGTAACTGGCCTCTCAGAGGTAGCAAAGGAACATATTGGGAAGGAGGGATCCGGGCTGTAGGCTTTGTGCATAGCCCACTTCTGAAAAACAAGGGAACAGTGTGTAAGGAACTTGTGCACATCACTGACTGGTACCCCACTCTCATTTCACTGGCTGAAGGACAGATTGATGAGGACATTCAACTAGATGGCTATGATATCTGGGAGACCATAAGTGAGGGTCTTCGCTCACCCCGAGTAGATATTTTGCATAACATTGACCCCATATACACCAAGGCAAAAAATGGCTCCTGGGCAGCAGGCTATGGGATCTGGAACACTGCAATCCAGTCAGCCATCAGAGTGCAGCACTGGAAATTGCTTACAGGAAATCCTGGCTACAGCGACTGGGTCCCCCCTCAGTCTTTCAGCAACCTGGGACCGAACCGGTGGCACAATGAACGGATCACCTTGTCAACTGGCAAAAGTGTATGGCTTTTCAACATCACAGCCGACCCATATGAGAGGGTGGACCTATCTAACAGGTATCCAGGAATCGTGAAGAAGCTCCTACGGAGGCTCTCACAGTTCAACAAAACTGCAGTGCCGGTCAGGTATCCCCCCAAAGACCCCAGAAGTAACCCTAGGCTCAATGGAGGGGTCTGGGGACCATGGTATAAAGAGGAAACCAAGAAAAAGAAGCCAAGCAAAAATCAGGCTGAGAAAAAGCAAAAGAAAAGCAAAAAAAAGAAGAAGAAACAGCAGAAAGCAGTCTCAGGTTCAACTTGCCATTCAGGTGTTACTTGTGGATAAGCACAAATATTTCCTGTTTGGTTAAACTTTAATCAGTTCTTATCTTTCATCTGTTTCCTAGGTAAACCAGCAAATTTGGCTCGATAATATCGCTGGCCTAAGCGTCAGGCTTGTTTTCATGCTGTGCCACTCCAGAGACTTCTGCCACCTGGCCGCCACACTGAAAACTGTCCTGCTCAGTGCCAAGGTGCTACTCTTGCAAGCCACACTTAGAGAGAGTGGAGATGTTTATTTCTCTTGCTCCTTTAGAAAACGTGGTGAGTCCTGAGTTCCACTGCTGTGCTTCAGTCAACTGACCAAACACTGCTTTGAATTATAGGAGGAGAACAATAACCTACCATCCGCAAGCATGCTAATTTGATGGAAGTTACAGGGTATACCATCCGCAAGCATGCTAATTTGATGGAAGTTACAGGGTAGCATGATTAAAACTACCTTTGATAAATTACAGTCAAAGATTGTGTCACCTCAAAGGCCTTGAAGAATATATTTTCTTGGTGAATTTTTGTATGTCTGTCATATGACACTTGGGTTTTTTAATTAATTCTATTTTATATATATATATATGTTTCTTTTCCTGTGAAAAGCTGTTTTTCTCACATGTGAACAGCTTGCACCTCATTTTACCATGCGTGAGGGAATGGCAAATAAGAATGTTTGAGCACACTGCCCACAATGAATGTAACTATTTTCTAAACACTTTACTAGAAGAACATTTCAGTATAAAAAACCTAATTTATTTTTACAGAAAAATATTTTGTTGTTTTTATAAAAAGTTATGCAAATGACTTTATTTTATTTTTATTTCCTGCATACCATTAGAATAATTTTATTTCATTTCTTCAAATTACCAAGCACTGTAATACTATAAATTAATGTAATACTGTGTGAATTCAGACTATAAAAAACATCATTCAGAAAACTTTATAATCGTCATTGTTCAACCAAGATTTTGAATGTAATAAGATGAATATATTCCTTACAAATTACTTGGAAATTCAATGTTTGTGCAGAGTTGAGACAACTTTATTGTTTCTATCATAAACTATTTATGTATCTTAATTATTAAAATGATTTACTTTATGGCACTAGAAAATTTACTGTGGCTTTTCTGATCTAACTTCTAGCTAAAATTGTATCATTGGTCCTAAAAAATAAAAATCTTTACTAATAGGCAATTGAAGGAATGGTTTGCTAACAACCACAGTAATATAATATGATTTTACAGATAGATGCTTCCCCTTGGCTATGACATGGAGAAAGATTTTCCCATAATAATAACTAACATTTATATTAGGTTGGTGCAAAACTAGTTGCGGTTTTTCCCATTAAAAGTAATAAACTTACTCTTATACAAAGTGGACACTGTGGGGAGATACAGAGAAATGGAAGATACGGATCCTGCCTGGAGTAGGTAACCTTGCTTGGAAACCCCACATGCAAACGTCATGAGGAGAATTAAAGGAGTATTATCAGTAATGAAGTTTATCATGGGTCATCAATGAGCATAGATTGGTGTGGATCCTGTAGACCCTGGTGTTTTCTTTGAAGTGCCCTCTCCTAATGCAGAGGCCTTGAAGCTTACAGTATACACTTGAAAAGTCACAGATAGCTAGAATTATGATCTTTGAAGTTATAACTGTGATCTGAAAATGTGTGTGGTGGTATGACAGCATACCATTAAATACATTTACATCACAGCTCAAAGGACTGTGATATAATCCATTTATATCACAACTCAAAGGACTGTGATATAATCCATTTATATCACAGCTCACAGTTTCTGAAAATGTATAAAAGAATCTATAATCTAGTACTGAAATTACTAAATTGGGTAAGATGATTTAAATGATTTTAATTTTAACATTTTATTTCTAGAATATATGGCTCCATTTTATTTTATAGTGTAAAGTTGTATTTCCTAAAGTTTGTGTTTTGTCGACAGTATCTTTTAAATGAGTCTTAAAAATAAAGGCATATTGTTCATGTTTTTCTTTCCTGGTGGCACATAAATGACATGTC